GATCACTTGAGGTCAGGAGTTTGCCACCAGCCTGACTAATATGGTGAAACCCCGTCTCTACGAAATACAAAAAAATTAGCTGGACATGGTCCTGCATGCCTGTAATCCGAGCTACTTGTGAAGCTGAGACAGGAGAATCACTTGTACCTGGGAGGTGGAGGTTGCAGTGAGCCAAGATCTCACCATTGCGCTCCAGCGTGGGCAACAAGAGTAAAACTCCACCTCAAAAAAAAGAAAGAAAGAAACAATCTCTATCTTTTGTGCTCATTGCTGATCAAATCCATGTAAATATGGCAAACCAGCCTAGCATCTGTGGCAGTTGACGCCGGTAACCCTGTCAGCTGCTGGATTGCTGCCTAGGGACTGCTTGGATGCTTGGCAGTTGGTAGCCCTGTAAATAGGAAATATCCATTAGGAGAGCCTGCAGCCACCAGTCACAGAGTGATTACACGCCCCCTGTAGGAGATGTGAAAAAGAAAAAGAGGAAATCAAATATTCTGCAATCTTACAACTAGTAATGATGTATTTATTTTCAGCTTTTTATATACGTTTTTCAAGCACTTCCCAAGTATTTATAGAGTACTTACTATGTTCCAGGCTGGTGGCTGAGCAGTGAACAAACCAACCTAGGTCCTTATATCTGGAAACCTTAAGTTTGTGAACTTAAACACCCATATATACAATTGAGATCATATCATAAATATAATTTTGTATTCTATTTTTCACATTCTATTTCATAAGCATTACCCTCTGCCAATACTTTTTTTTCAAATACCACACATAATGGCTGCATAATGTTCAACTGAGTGTACAGAAGACAATAGATTTATCTATTTCTGTGCTGCAAAAAGCATAATTATCTTCCATTTCCCCTTCTATGAATAACTAGCTATTTTCCAAATTCTCCCCATTATTTAAAAAAAACCACACACACAACAAACTCTGGAATGGGCACCCTTCTCTTTGTCATTTTTGTTATTTCCATAGGATAGATTCCTAGATTAATTGAAGTGTTTAAGGCTCTTTATGTACAGCTTAATTCATTTTCAACATTGTACTAAACACGCTTCCTCAAGCATAGCAGTGCGTAATTCTCCACAATCTCCCCAGCACTGATATTAATAATGTAAGGCATCTTCTTAATCATGTGTGACTTTGCATGGTGCTTTAGACTTCTAGACATTCTCCATCCTCGTTGATCGTCTCAAGTTCAGATATAAAATTTCTGCCTTGATTCTAACACAGTGTACAGGGCCTACACTATATTCTGGGTGACAAGATGGCTTGGCTTTCCTTTCCTTCTCCCCCTGCTCCTAAGCTGGTCTCCTCACCTTTATCAAGTGCTATTTTTTCAACCATGCTTTATTGTGTAGGGGCCAAAGGGAAAGTTCCTCTTTGCCCTCTGAAGGTTCACTGAAAGCCAACTCATAAAAGGCAGATTTTTGGAGAAAAGGCAAATAAATGGATTATTTATTTATTTATTATTTATTTTTGAGATGGAGTCTCGCTCTGTCACCCAGGCTGGAGTGCAGTGGCGCGATCTCGGCTCACTGCAACCTCCGCCTCCCGGGTTCAAGCGATTCTCCCGCCTCAGCCTCCGGAGTAGCTGGGACTACAGACGCCCGCCACCACGCCCGGCCTTTACCGCCAGTTTTCACACAGAAAAGCGGGGGGAACATCAGAGTCGTGTTTTTAGGTTTTGTGGCTGGCTTTGGGGGTCTGGCCTCTGGGACTCGCCTTGGGTAAAAGGGATTCACTCTGTGAGGAGCCTCGCGGGAGAAAAGAACTGAGACTGGAGGCCTGGGAAGGTCAGAGGGAAACTGCCTCCCAGGCCTTCATTTTGGGGCGTTGTGTTCTGAGCCCCGATAATTGTAACATCTTCATAAGCGACTTTCTGGTGGTTATGGTGAATCGGGACACACGATGTATGGTGACCGACGGGGGAGCCGGGAGCCCAGCGGGGTTAGGGTTCAGGTGAGGGTTTAGGGTCGGGGCGAGCGCGGCGCGGCCCGGATGCGCAGCGTCACCGCGCCAGACCCTCCGCTCAGCTGCCGTGGGCTCTCCCCCTCCCCGACCATAGACGGCGCAGGCCTCCAGTCATCCCAGAGCGGCCCCGGAAGAATCCGGGCGGAACCGCGGCTGGCTTCCGGTTCCCGGCGTTCTCGGAGGCGTACTGAGGCCCCGCAGGGGGCGGGGAAGCCTGCGTGTGCGCAGCTCGGCCCGGCCCGCCCTCTTCATCCTAGCCCGCCCCCTCCCCGGCTCTGGACCCGGTTCTGTGGGAGGGTCCGTTCCGGGCTCGGTGCGACTGCGCAGCTCCTCGGCGCTTCCTCGGTGGCTTCCCCGGGTCGAGCAAACAGGTGGGGCAGTGTCGGACCAGGAAGGAGCGCCAAGCGGGCAGGCAGGCGGGGAGGGCGCGGGGAGGGCGCGGGGAGGCGGCGGCCAGTCCAGGAGGAGCCTGTTCTGGGTGCCGCGGGAGCCACCGACGGGCTGCAGAGGCCGGGAGGAGGCGACCGCGGCGCGGCCCTAGAAGGCTGGACTGAGGACCACAGCTGGCTTCCGGCCTCTCCCCGGAGCCTGGGGCCTTCGGCAGCATCCCCGCGGCCTCCTTCTCACGTCCTCAGCCTTGGTGAGGCTGCACCCTCACGTGGCTCTTTGCCCATGGGGCTGAGCCTGAGTTCTCCCCACTGAAGGTAAGTTCGGGGAGACTTCAGGCCAGGGCAGTCTCCTGTCTTCTCTTGGAAACCACAGCAGCCCATGCACACAGAATGGCAGCCACATTCCAGCTTCCAGGGCACCAGGTGAGTTAACCCTCCTTCCTGCCCACCTCTTCATGGCCTGGGCAGCGGCGATGTTTTGTTGCAGGAGATGCCGCTGACCTTCCAGGATGTGGCCGTGTACTTCTCTCAGGCGGAGGGGCGGCAGCTGGGCCCCCAGCAGCGGGCGCTCTACCGGGATGTGATGCTGGAGAACTATGGGAACGTGGCCTCTCTGGGTGAGGCTCTCTGCACTTGGCCTGGTTCGCAGTGCCAGCTCACCAGTGTCCTCATCCTCAACAGGATTCCCTGTCCCTAAGCCGGAGTTGATCTCCCAGCTGGAGCAGGGGAAGGAACTTTGGGTCCTGAATCTTCTGGGAGCTGAGGAACCAGATATCTTGAAAAGCTGCCAGAAAGGTGAGAATGGATGGGATGCTAATCCTGGGAGCTCTAGTAACTCATTTATATTTTTCTTTAACAGATTCTGAGGTTGGGACCAAGAAGGAACTATCTATTTTAAACCAAAAATTTTCCGAAGAAGTAAAAACCCCAGAATTTGTATCAAGAAGACTCTTAAGGGATAATGCACAGGCCGCTGAGTTTCGGGAAGCATGGGGCCGTGAGGGCAAACTCAAAGAGCGCGTGGGAAATTCTGCCGGGCAGAGTTTGAACAAACCCAATATTCACAAGAGAGTTTTAACAGAAGCTACCGTGGGCAGGGAAAGATCTTTGGGAGAAAGAACCCAAGAGTGTAGTGCATTTGATAGAAACTTGAATCTGGACCAAAATGTTGTTAGACTTCAAAGAAATAAAACAGGAGAGAGGGTCTTTAAATGTGATATATGCAGCAAAACCTTCAAATATAATTCAGACCTAAGTAGACACCAGAGAAGTCACACTGGGGAGAAGCCGTACGAATGTGGCCGGTGTGGGCGAGCCTTTACTCACAGCTCAAATCTTGTTCTGCACCATCACATTCACACTGGAAATAAACCATTTAAATGTGATGAATGTGGGAAAACTTTTGGACTCAATTCTCACCTCCGTCTTCATCGGAGAATTCACACTGGAGAAAAACCCTTTGGCTGTGGTGAGTGTGGGAAGGCTTTCAGTCGAAGCTCAACTCTTATTCAACATCGGATCATTCACACAGGAGAGAAACCCTACAAGTGTAATGAATGTGGAAGAGGCTTTAGCCAGAGCCCCCAGTTAACTCAGCATCAGAGAATTCACACTGGAGAGAAGCCGCATGAATGCAGTCACTGTGGGAAGGCCTTCAGTCGAAGCTCCAGCCTTATTCAGCATGAGAGAATTCACACTGGAGAGAAGCCCCATAAATGCAATCAGTGTGGGAAGGCCTTCAGTCAGAGCTCAAGCCTTTTCCTCCATCATCGGGTTCATACTGGAGAGAAACCCTATGTATGTAATGAATGCGGCAGAGCCTTTGGTTTTAACTCTCATCTTACTGAACACGTAAGGATTCACACAGGAGAAAAACCCTATGTTTGTAATGAGTGCGGCAAAGCCTTTCGTCGGAGTTCCACTCTTGTTCAGCATCGAAGAGTTCACACTGGGGAGAAGCCCTACCAGTGCGTTGAATGTGGGAAAGCTTTCAGCCAGAGCTCCCAGCTCACCCTACATCAGCGAGTTCACACTGGAGAGAAGCCCTATGACTGTGGTGACTGTGGGAAGGCCTTCAGCCGGAGGTCAACCCTCATTCAGCATCAGAAAGTTCACAGCGGAGAGACTCGTAAGTGCAGAAAACATGGTCCAGCCTTTGTTCATGGCTCCAGCCTCACAGCAGATGGACAGATTCCCACTGGAGAGAAGCACGGCAGAGCCTTTAACCATGGTGCAAATCTCATTCTGCGCTGGACAGTTCACACTGGTGAGAAATCCTTTGGATGTAATGAATATGGAAAAGCTTTCAGTCCCACCTCACGACCCACTGAAGATCAGATAATGCATGCTGGGGAAAAGCCCTATAAATGTCAAGAATGTGGAAACGCCTTCAGTGGAAAGTCAACCCTTATTCAACATCAGGTAACTCACACTGGTCAGAAACCATGTCATTGCAGTGTGTATGGGAAAGCCTTCAGCCAGAGTTCACAGCTCACACCACCTCAGCAGACTCGTGTTGGAGAGAAACCTGCTTTAAATGATGGCTCTAAAAGATACTTTATTCATATCAAGAAGATTTTCCAAGAAAGACATTTTTAATGTGATAAATGCAGAAGACAGTTTAGCAACTGTTCACTTGACATTAGAAGATAAGATGGCATAATGAAAGATATATAAGGTCTAAATATTACTGGCAAAGTAAAATAAATAGTTCAGATGACTACTAAAGTCAAAGTCATTAAATCTGGAAGTAAACACGAGAATTCATTCTGGGAAATCAGGCTGTCTGTGTAAAGGTTACTGCTGTGCTCAGGAGTTGAACCGTGTGGTGCTGTATCCGGATACTCATGACGAATGGATGGAGGGCGTGAAAAGTGAGCCCAGCTGGTGCTCTGGGTCTACCCTACCTGACATCCTTCCAGTCTTATCCTTTGTTTCCTATCCAGGCCCAGGCTTGTGGCTGAGAACATCCACTTTCAGTCCCATATACCTGCCTCCAAGTGTGGTACAGAGAACTTGGGCCTGCTGGGGGCGCTTAGCCTTACTCTCTCCACCACCTCTCCCACCAACCCCCAGATGAACTGCAGGTAGACGTTTCTTCCTTGCTTGGAGCCCCAGTTTTTGCATTTCATTTTCATTAAAATGAAAGGTGGTTTGGTTTTGGTTCTAAGGAGCTCTACAGTTTAACAGAGAGAGGGACCTTAGGGGCCAAGAAAGCAGGGGCCTACCAAGTATCTCCACTTTTGAAAATTGTAATTACTGATAAAAAATTTTTTAAAGGCAGGTTTATTGAAGCATAATTTATAAACAATAAAATTTACTCTTTTTAGTGTATAGTTCTTTGGGCTTTGACAAAAACATACAAT